CTGCCTAAAACCCCTTAAAGGTTTCCCATTACCCTCAAGAAATAGTCTGAAATCCTTACCATAATTTACAAGGCAATATAATATAATGGTAATTTTTACAAATTGGGACTCTGGAGTGGAGAAACATGAGTCCAAAACCAGACTCCAGAACCTACCTGCAAGGTGACTTTGGGCAAGCTGCTTAACAACTCCAAACCTCAATTCTCTCATCTCACCTGCAAAATACAGTTACAGAATCTTCTCTATTTATTTATTCTGAGGATTAAATTATATTACAAGTACAACAGAGGGGGCCCACTCTTCCCCTCTTTTTCAGTGCTCCCCTTAGAGCTGTGGTTAGGAGTATTTACTCTGTAAACAGCCTGACCCTTTGGTACCTGTTTCCTCTTTTATAAATTGGAGATAGCAGCAACCCACCTCATAAGATAGCTGATTAAATTATGTAAAATGTCTAGAAGAGTGCCTGGCACATAGTAAACGCAACGTGTTTGCTACAATTCCATTCGCTTTCATTTCTTCCAACGTGCATCCTCTTTACTGCTTCTGCTCCGTCTACTCATCCTTCAGCACTGGGTTCAAATACCACCTCCTCGTGGGTGTTGGGGGGGTTCTCAACCCCAGCCCTGCTGCCCGACCTCCCAGGCCCGCTAGTTGATGAGGCAGCAACTTCAACCCTACCACATACAAATTCTAGCTGTCTACCGCGTATCCCTACAGTAACAACTTCAGCCTCTGCACACCTTTCCCAAAGAACCTCCCTACGGCAGTTTTTAAAGGACTCTCAGGCGGCACACCCTCGCGAGCGTCCCAGCATTTTACCTTAACAGTGACACCCCACAGCATGTGAAGCCCACCGGAAGTGAGCTGGCTGGGGGCGTTCCCTCACAACCACCCACCTCCTACGCCCTTGGCGCCTTCCGGCCTCTTAGGCTAGGTCAGAAAGGAGGCGGAACTCGGTGATCTGACTGGCGGTTTCCCGGCCGGACTGAGAAGGGGAGCGCGCTGCGCGTCGCAGGAGTAACCTACTTGGTCTCCTGCTTTCGCGACATGGCCTTCAATTTTGGGGCTCCCTCGGGCACCTCCGGTACCGCTGCAGCCACCGCGGCCCCCGCGGGTGAGTGATCCCCCTAGACCTTCACCCGGGAAGAAGGGGAAGGGTCTGGTCCGCCCCCTCTGTCCGAGACTCTCCGACCTGGGGATCCTGGAATCTCCCGCCGACGCGGAGACTTTAGAGGCATTGGAAAAGGGCGGGCGGCGGCAGAGTGGGCCGAGGCGGCACCCGAGGAGGCCACGGGGGTACTCGGGGTCCCACTAGAAGCTCGCTTGCCGCGCGTGAGTTTCCACAGGGCCCTGGCTTGAGCGGTTCGCTTCCCGCTGCCGGGGAGTCCTACTCAGAGAAATTGGAGGTTGCTTCCCTCTCCCCTTGCCCGAGAACCTCCCTCCCCTCTGCACCTCAGCCTCCTGGATGGGCGGGAACGCTTGCGTGGTTCCCGCTGCCGGACTCGGCGAGGATAGGGCTGGGGATCCACCGGCACTGCCCATTGACTCCCTTAGTTCCACCCCCGGCCCCCTGTGGTCCTCGCTGTGGGGTTTATCCGTCATGCTTCTTCCATCTGCCCCACCCCACCCCCACTCTGCTTTCTTAAACTGTTTGGAGCAAAACCAGGTTTGTTCACTTCTGTGAAACCTCCTGCTGATTCTTCTAATCCTTATCTTGCTTTCTTTTCTTTTTCCCTCTCCCCCTTTTTAAAATTTTGTTTCTTTGCCTACACGCCTATCAGGATTTGGTGGGCTTGAGACTGCCAACTCCACCGCCAGTGGGTTTAATTTTGGGGGTTTCGGATTAACTGCTAATCCTGCAGTGAACTTTAATATTGGGAATTTCGGTGTTTCTACTACCTCGGCGACTCCGTTCAATTTTGGTAACAGTCTGGCAAGTGCAGGTAGATACTGCGGGTTGTATGTGTAACCAGTGTTGGGAGCTGGAGTCCAAGAATATTGTGGTTCCTGGAGTTTGGGAAAGAACAGTTACTTGTCTAATAGGGAAAGGAAATTTATTTCCTTATCTCGAATCAAAAACATCTGTATCAAGTTTTTACTGCCTTAAAAGATGTGGTTTAGGAAAGTTTTGCAAGTTACAGTGTTCCTTTATTAAATGTGCACTTATCTTCCAAATGATAAGCATTTGGATTATAATTTTGAATAGATCTTTAAAATTATTAGGTAGGACTTCCAAAGTATAAACTCACCACCAGTCAAGCCCATCCTGGGATTCTTGGACTCCTGCAGTCATTTTTCATTTTTTCTGCATCTTTCATTGAGATTTCATTTTATTGTCCTTGTGTTTCCAAAGAGAAACAAGTCTTATACGAACAGCAGTAACCTGTTTTGTTTTTTAACTTGTGTTATAATGATAATAATGTATTTCTTTGGTCAACTCAGCAGATTAGGATACTATAAGATGTGTAATTTCTATAAGATTTGTAATTATAGAAAGAATCCCCAGTTCTTTGCTGGAATTTTGGGAAATGCTCAAAGAGAGCAGTTTAGTTTTATGTGATATAGCATCGAATTCTAAAAGGTAAGCTAGACGTCTTTGCATTCAAAAAGATAATTATGAAGATTTTCATATGCACGTGGGTTGTTTGCAGCTCATTAGAAATTTTGCAAAACAATAATGATATATACATTTAAAATAGGTTTATGGGTACTTTACATAGTGACACTGTAGAAAAAAACTTGTTCTTCAGCTGCTCGTATATGAATTTATCGTCCATAGTCTCTTACGTTATGCCTCTTGTGCCCATGCCAATTATATGCATTTGATAAACATTATTTACTCCCTAAAAGTTAATTGGGAAGTTTGTTATTTTGTTCATTCACTGGTTACTGCAATGTGATTATCACCCTAGCATCTGAGTTGAAAACAGTTCGAAGAATATTTGAAAACTTCAAAGACAAGATGATGCATTTTAATTAAGATGTATTCGAAGTAATCACATATCACTGTCCTTTGATGTGTTTACTTTTCCTTGTTTGCTTAAAATTGGCACTGGGTAAAACAGAAATCTTACTTTGAAATTTGTGTTTCTGAATAAAGCCACCCAGCTCATAATTCAACAACAATAAATAAACTTGTTGGTATTTGCTTGATTTCATGTTCATTTGGAGTTATCACTGTTAAGTTTTGAGTTATGATAATGTAATATGTTTTAACTACTTTTATATGTGTTAACCTTCAGCAAAGGGCTGATAGACTTTCTTGTTTACTTTTTATTTTGTATACTTGCAGATCTGCTATTACTAAAACATTTTTGATGTTGTGGAGCATGATGAGAAACTGACTAGTGTTTCTATTGCGTAGCCAATTCAGATTATATCATAGTTATTCTATGGAAGTGAAGAATAATGAAAAGAAATTACAACAGTGCTTAGTACTGTGGGTGACTTTTATGAAAATGTTTATAGTTTGCAGTACTGCAGTAGAACCTACAAGTAAATAGAATATTTAGTTGTGCCTGCATGCAACATGCAGCTTACTCTTGAGTAGTTTTCCAAATCAGAATGAGGTGATTAATATAAAATGGTTGCATGTTTTTCTTCTTGTATTTTCTATATTGCAATATTGATGAATCTGTGTTGTATACCAGAAATAAATGAGATTAAAGGAAGATTCCAAAAAATCTGCAATATAATTCGACACTAATGGTTCAAACATTTGTCTTGAAAGGCTTTTTGATACCACATTGGTAATCAGCTGAAGACTGACAATAAGTTACAAAAATAACAAAACAATTTTAGATTGGCTAGCATTCCATTTATCTGTCAAATCTCTTCCTTCAAGAAACACATTCTTGTTGTTTGGAGGTAAGTATATTGGTATGCTTCCTTTGAAAAGTCTTCCTTTCTATTTTTGTTCTTTTTTAATTAGGTGGGTTTGGAGGATTTGGGACAACATCTACAACTGCAGGTTCTGCATTCAGCTTTTCTGCCCCAACTAACACAGGCACTACTGGTAAGAGGCCATCTTAAGTCATTCATAGAAGTTAACTTACGAAGTTCCAATTTTTCATTCAAAGGACTCTTTGGTGGTACTCAGAACAAAGGTTTTGGATTTGGTACTGGTTTTGGCACAACAACGGGAACTAGTACTGGTTTAGGTACTGGTTTGGGAACTGGACTGGGATTTGGAGGATTTAATACACAGCAGCAGCAGCAAACTAGTAAGTATGAGGTTTTCAGCTTCAAATACAAATTTTTAAATACTAATTTTGGGTACATTTTTAGCATTAGGTGGTCTCTTCAGTCAGCCTACACAAGCTCCTACCCAGTCCAACCAGCTGATAAATACTGCGAGTGCTCTTTCTGCTCCAACGCTGTTGGGAGATGAGAGAGATGCTATTTTGGCAAAATGGAATCAACTGCAGGCCTTTTGGGGAACAGGAAAAGGGTATTTCAACAATAATATTCCGCCAGTGGAATTCACACAAGAAAATCCCTTTTGCCGATTTAAGGTATTATTAATACTATTTTTATCTTCAGTTGATTTTTTATATTGTTTATTTTGTCATTCCACAGGCAGTAGGTTATAGTTGCATGCCCAGTAATAAAGATGAAGATGGGCTAGTGGTTTTAGTTTTCAACAAAAAAGAAACAGAGATTCGAAGCCAACAACAACAGTTGGTAGAATCATTGCATAAAGTTTTGGGAGGAAACCAGACCCTTACTGTAAATGTAGAGGGCACTAAAACATTGCCAGATGATCAGTAAGTATACATAAATATACTGTTTATTTCTGCATATTTTATAAATTGGTTATTCTTCCTTCAGGACAGAAGTTGTTATTTATGTTGTTGAGCGTTCGCCAAATGGTACTTCAAGAAGAGTTCCAGCTACAACGCTATATGCCCATTTTGAACAAGCCAATATAAAAACACAATTGCAGCAACTTGGTGTAACCCTTTCTATGACTAGAACAGAACTTTCTCCTGCACAGATCAAACAGCTTTTACAGAATCCTCCTGCTGGTATGTTTCTAGAATCACAGAGTTCAAAAAAAGTTTTAGAAAAAATATTTTTTATTTGTGGTAGGTGTTGATCCTATTATCTGGGAACAGGCCAAGGTAGATAACCCTGATTCTGAAAAGTAAGTATGTCTTCATCTTGTTTCATTTAAGAAGGTCTGAAAATTGTTCACTGCGTTTCTTCAGGTTAATTCCTGTACCAATGGTGGGTTTTAAGGAACTTCTCCGAAGACTGAAGGTTCAAGATCAGATGACTAAGCAGCATCAAACCAGATTAGATGTAAGCATTTAGCTTTTTATTCCCTGGCCCTGAACCCTCCCCCCCCCAATTTTTTTTTAAACAGATCATATCTGAAGATATTAGTGAGCTACAAAAGAATCAAACTACATCTGTAGCCAAAATTGCACAATACAAGAGGAAACTCATGGATCTTTCCCATAGAACTTTACAGGTAGTAATTTGGATTTTCCCCCCCAGTGTTTATCTGTTGTTATTGGTGGTTTTTATTTGTATAGGTCCTAATCAAACAGGAAATTCAAAGGAAGAGTGGTTATGCCATTCAGGCTGATGAAGAGCAGTTGCGAGTTCAGCTGGATACGATTCAGGGTGAACTAAATGCACCTACTCAGTTCAAGGTAACCACTTCTAAGACCATAATTCTAAAATTCAGTTGTAATTTGACTCAGTCTTAACTTTTAGGGCCGACTAAATGAATTGATGTCTCAAATCAGGATGCAGAATCATTTTGGAGCAGTCAGATCTGAAGAAAGGTATTACATAGATGCAGATCTGTTACGAGAAATCAAGCAGGTAAGTGTTGCATGAGGCTGCATTATTTAAAGACATTAATATGTTGTTTCTTAATTTGTTCTAGCATTTGAAACAACAACAGGAAGGCCTTAGCCATTTGATTAGCATCATTAAAGACGATCTAGAAGATATAAAGCTGGTCGAACATGGATTGAATGAAACCATCCACATCAGAGGTGGTGTCTTTAGTTGACAGTTCACAAACTTGTGTAAAGGTTTGTGAAATGCATCTTCTTACTGCATCAGACCTTCCTTAAGAATGAAACCGACCACATGGAGGGAAAAAGAAAACAATTCTTTCTTGGATTGGTTTTTTGAGAAGTTTACTGACAAATTACTGTTCATCAAATCTGAAATAGTCACCTCACAGCTCTTCAAAGAAAACCTTTGAAAGATTTATATCTAAAAGCTGTATTTACTTTAAAAGAAGTGCATAATTACCAAAATTGTATGTACTATTGTACATTTTTACAACAGCATTTTCTTAAACATAATCTGTGTTTAATGATTATTGTCCATTGAGCCTGTACTCTGCTTTCCATACCAAGTAAATATGAAATAATCTACTTTGCACATAACAGAACAAACTATAATTACTTGGCTGTTGGAGATTTGTACTTGAGTATAAATGTACACCAGTTTTTGTATTTGTGAACTCATCTGTGGGAGGAGTAAAGAAAATCCAAAAGCATTTAATGTTTTGTTTTTGTTCTATAAAGATATGAAAATGTATTTTTATATTATTTTACTTATTTGGAATTTACAGAGCACACCTAAGCAATTAGGATATAACAAAACTACTTAACCATTTTTGCAACCATTTTGTTTTTTAAGCCTTTTTATTTCTAAAAAGATGAAAACTTATAAATAAATTCTTAATTTGTAATTACTTTTATATAATTCTGTCTGGTGCTTTATTTGGCTTTT